TGGATATGTAGTTTTCCCAGAAAACAAGACCATCCCCTTGTATGTAGTATTATCTTAATTAACTTGAGTTTTGGCTGCCTAACCTACTTCTTGAAATTTTATGGGGTCATTCTACTCATATTATATATACTCTTAAATTTAATCACATGGGACTAATAGCATTCACCAGCATATTAGAGGGCAAAAAAAAAAAGGAAGTAGTAGATGCAAACAGAGTGGAAATCCAGAATCCAGAAGTGGGGGCAGTTCCCGGTTTTGGGCTTGATGTATTAATACTTAGGGCTGAGGAACGTGGTCCGTGGTGCATGACTCTTAGTAGCTAAGGCCCCTAATCTGCTGCAACTGTCTCTGAGGCCAGCGTCTCTTAAGTGAGAACCTGTTAGATTTGCTAGGGTACCTCACAGGGACTTGGTTTTCCAGACGCTAATGTGTCAGCCATTCTTTGGCTGTTCTTCACTGTATCGGGGACCTTCCCCTCGCCTTCATCGCCTAGCAGTCCCATGGGCTGCATTTTACGGCAGAGGCGGCAAGGGACAGGCCTTGGCCCCACTCTGATCCTTTGGTCCAGGCGCGGAGAAGTCCTCCTGGACTGAACTCCGGAAGCCCCCTGGTGAGGTGGAGGCCTGGCTGCCCCTGTGGGGCTGTGGTGACGATTAGCGAGGTGCCCAACAAAAGGGAGAACACACAGCACAGATGCCAGGTGGAGGGGAGGTTGGGGCTTCGCCGTCCTGTGCTTCGCGGCCACCGTCCCATAGCCAGGCCTCGTCAACCGCGTGCACAGTCCCCTAATTTTGGGGCTAATGCTCGTCTGAGGTAAAAACCCTAAAAACCGGGGGCGGTGAGATTTCTCTTTCAAATTGTAGCTTTTTAAAAAATCTTGCGGCCGGGACACCGACCACCCCATTGCCCTTGGCAACCTAGGGCACCCGCGGAAGCGTAAGACACCTTGCAGGGGCGGCGGGGCTGCCGGCCGGAAGTCCCGCCCACGGACGTGAGCCTGGTCGGCTGGGCGGGAAACCCTGTCGTGCGTCGTGGCAGGTGAGCGGTGATGAAGAAAGGGCGGAAGCTCCCGCTTGAGGGTAGACGCCACGGCCTCCGCTCCCGCGCGTTGTTGTCCTGCCTTACCGCGCTTGGAAACTCTGTATGTTGGCGCCTGTGTAAGGCGGGTTGGGCGCGCGGCTAACCAGTGTCCTGCTCCCACGCAGGACTTGCGAGCCCTGGTCAGAGAGGAGCCTGGAGGGGCCACCTAAGCTCTGCACAAGGAATTCATCCAACTCTGTAGGTGAGCGGGCCGCAGGCTGAATGGGCAGGAAGATTTAAATTGAGAAAATACCTTTATCTTATAGACAAAATATAAGGAAAAAGAATATAGACAAGCATGGAAAGTGAAGACACAAAGAAAACACAAGGTGAGAAATTGATGGATCATATATCTGCAATGTGGTTTAAAATAATGACATTTTTGTTCTTTAGAAATGAAGACTGACCTGAACTTATTATTGGAGTGTCTAAAGTATCAAATGGACAATGCTTTTTCACAAAAGGAAGCTTTGGTCACTATTCATTCAATTTGTCAACAAAACAGTAAGATATAATAGTGAATTTTTATCTGTGATTCTATTTTGTTTTTTTTCTGCACATCCTACAGGTAATGCAAGTGTTTATTTTCGGGAAATTGGTGGTTTGATGTTTGTAAAAAATCTTGCAAAGTCAAGTGAACATAGCATGGTAAAAGAAGCAGCCTTATATACATTAGGAGCTATTGCAGAGAAAAATGGTAAAATATAAAACTTTATTTCATTATACTTTCATTGAAATTAAAATTATATTTTATATTTCAGTTTACTGTCAGCAGACTTTGTGTACTTCAGAGTTGTTTGAAGACTTAACTTGGTTCTTATCTAATGATTCAAACATAAATTTGAAAAGAATGTCTGTTTATGTTATTTTGGTTCTGGTTTCAAATAATAGTAAGTACATTCTCTTATGACTATTTGAAAACAACTCATATTTTTATATGGCTATTTTTTTAAGGGACCGGACAAACACTTGTGAGAGAAACAGGTTGTATTACAGTTCTGTCACGGTTATTCAGGTAAACAAATACAAATTTCTTTTTGTTAATTATAATTTACTTTCTTTTCTTTTTAACCTAATAGGACAGTTATTTCAAAACATGAGTTGGATTTGTCAGATAAAAATGTTTTCCAGAGTTATCAGTTGTGGTCTTCAGTGTGTAGTACTCTGTGTGTCTGTGTCAACAATCCTCAAAATGGTAATTATCTGTCATGTTTAAATATAAAAATAATTAAATCATGATTGACTTTGTCTTCTTTCAGATGAGAATCAAATGTTTTGCTGTTCCCTTTTTCCACATGCTAATGAATGGCTAAAAAATTGCACGACACCTGAGATAATTCGCCCTATTTGCTCATTTATTGGACTCACTCTTGCAAATAACAGTAAGTGTTCGTTATTTTCTAGGTCATAGTTGATATTAATAGTTTTGCTACTTTATTCTTTAAGCATATGTTCAGAAATACTTCGTATCTGTGGGCGGACTGGATGTATTGTCTCAAGTTCTCATGCAGCTGGAATCTGATTCACATGAGACTCTTTCCAGTGCTAAACTTGCAGTGGTTGTGACGAAGACTGTGGATGCATGCATTGCTGATAATCGTGAGTGACAGTGCTTACTAGTTTTTTTGAAATACTATCTTTTTTTCCTATTTTATACTAATAGCTACTTTTGGGATAGTACTCTCCAAGTACCACATTGTTTCTAAACTTCTGGCATTACTGCTTCATGAAAGTCTGGATTCAGGAGAAAAATTTAGCATCATGCTTACTCTTGGTCATTGCACAGAGGATTGTGGTAAGTATTGGATTTATTGAGTGTGGTTATTAAAAACATTGTCCTCTTTGTTTATGTTTTCCAGAGGAAAATCAGTATGACCTTTTTAAAAACAATGGGCTTCCACTCATGATTCAAGCCTTAACTGAATCGCAGAATGAGGAACTGAACAAAGCTGCCACATTTGTGCTTCACAACTGCAAAAAAATTAGTAAGTGTACTATTACTTTAAGAACATACCAATTTCATTCATTGTTTTTTCCCATACTACAAAGCTGAGAAATTATCTCTAAGTCTAGGAGAATATCCTTTTGATGAAAATGAAACACAGCAATTAAAGGACATAAGTGTGAAGGAGAATAATCTTGAAGAGCACTGGAGGAAAGCAAAGGAAATTCTACACAGAATAGAACAGCTTGAAAGAGAAGGAAATGAGGTTGGATTCTTTGTTTTAAAGAATATAGAACTTATTGAAATTATTTGTCATTTTTACACTATAGGAAGAAATACAAAGAGAAAACTATCAGGATAATATTTCATCTATGAACATAAGTATTCAGAATACATGGAAACATCTCCATGCAGATCGGATTGGTCGAGGTAGCAAAGCAGAAGATGAGGATAAAAGCCATTCTAGACAGTTACAGAGTTATAAGTCCCATGGAGTCATGTCTAAAGCATGTACAAATGATGACCAAATGAAGACACCGTTAAAGAGCGCAAATCCAGTCCATGCTTGTTACAGGGAGAGTGAGCAAAATAAGACTTTATATAAAGCCAAGTCAAGCTGCAATCAAAACTTACATGAAGAAACTACTTTTGAAAAGAATTTTGTTTCTCAATCAAGGTATAGTTTAATAATTGTGTGTAACTTTTATTCTTTTAGTAATCTGGTGTCTATTTTCTTTTAGTGACCATGTTTTTAAACACCCAGTTCACATTGCCAAAAATATAAAGCAGCAGTTACCAGTAACAGGTATGATTAAAAATGTTTCTTTGGTTTTTTAACCAAAAATCCTTCATTTTGCAATTTTTTTCAGATCCATTTACATTATGTTCAGATATAATAAATAAAGAAGTAGTCAGTTTTCTAGCAACTCCCAGTTGTTCCGAAATGTTGACGTATAGGTGCTCAGGTAAGTATTTTTTTAATTGCAGTTGTTTCACATCTACACATAACTTTAATTTGTTTTCTTTTAGGTTGCATAGCAGTAGAAAAATCCCTGAATAGCCGAAACTTTAGCAAGCTCTTGCACTCTTGCCCATACCAATGTGATCGTCACAAAGTCATTGTGGAAGCTGAAGACAGATATAAAAGTGAACTAAGGAAATCACTTATCTGTAACAAAAGTAATTAATTCAGCAGCTTTAAAATTGTAATTTAAATGTGCTAAATGTTTTCCATATTTTTCAGAAATTCTGCTGACCCCACGTAGAAGACAACGACTCAGTAATGAATCTACTACCCCTGGAGGAATAAGTGAATATATTTAATTTAATTTTTTTTTTCTTTGAGCTCAGAAAAACATGCCTTTTTTTTGTAGGTAAGACTTGCTTTAGCTAAAACCAAATAATCTGGCCTACTTTTTAGAATTTAGAAAGGAACCTTGAGAAAGTAGTGATTCTTACATCTCTTTCACAAGCCGGCCAGGAATATTTGGTATGTTGCCATTTTTTCCCCCTTGATAAACTTAACCTTTTTTTAGGATACTCACCACCGTTCATTTAATTATACTTTATACTCAAATGTGAGCCCATTCTTCTGAGAAGGAACCACTGTCCTAAGCATTTACAGATTTCCCCAAGTCTCTATTTCAGGATGGATTGGTGTTTTGAGAGGGCTTGAAAAATAAAAGAGTCCTTAGAATTAAGCCCTCTTGCCCATTTTCCCTTGCTCTTCCCTAATACCTAATATTACAAGGAGCACTAAAGAAGTCACAGAGCGGGGAGCTTGGGGTGTAGAGAGCTGCTTCCTTCTTCCAGGCTGCTCAGTACTCTGCTGTAGGAATCTTTGAAGATTTGGGCACAGATATTAAGTATAAAAGTCAGGGAGATGGCAGCCACAATGGAAAAGTGGGGCTTTACATGATCAACTCCAGGGCTCAATATCCTGAAAGTTATAGTAACCAATCTAGTCCTGATTATTATGGGTTCAAATCATTTAGCAAGGGAAGTTGAAACCTATTTCTTGGATAGCCACAGTTTTCCAGTACACCCAAAATGAAAGAATAATTTCATTGATAAGCTTTGAGATAGTTTTACCAATAAATTTTTTCTCTCAACAAGTATTTATTGACTACCTACTGTGTGTCAGATACTATTCTAAGCACTGGGGATACAATGGTGAATAAAATAGATCAAAATTGCTGCCCTCATGGAGCTTACATTCTAAATAATACTATTAAGTAATAATCAGACATTTACACTGATAACCTTCTGCTGGGAAGATTTTTTCATCTGTTTTAAAAGGTCTGAACTGTGGCTCTTAGAAAAGGTAAACAAATGGCTGTCTTGGCCTGCAAGGGCAAGGTTTTCTAAGGGTGACCCAGGACAACTGCACCCAGTACTACGAAAGTAAATAACAGCCTCAACTGGAAATACAGAAAACTTCTCCTCACCAGCATCTACCCACATTGATAAGATGAGATAATAATGAATGAAAAAGCTTAAAGAAAACTATTTCCTAGTAATCATCACCAGAAAATATTTGTTTACAGATACCAGCTGTATATTCTTTCTTTATAGAAAGTATCCCTTAAAAACCAAATAGTTAAAAACTTCCTTCCTCATTGTGCAGCCTATATTTTGAGTTTTGATCTAGCTGACCATGTGTTTTTAAAAGCAAATTTCAAAAGACCCTTATTCTTAAAAATATTATCAAACCTAATATTTAACAAGTGTTGATATTCTTTTCTATTCTATCAAGTTATGGAGCCCTTTGGGAAGACTGTATCTCTAAGATACGTAAGCTGTTTTTTATTTTTATTTATTTATATATTTTGAGACAGAGTCTTGCTCTGTCGCCCAGGCTGGAGTGCAGTGGTGTGCTGTCAGCTCAC